TCGGGAGGCTGACGCAGGAGAATCGCTTGGACGCAGGAGGCGGAGGTTGCACTGAGCTGAGATCGTGCCACTGCATTCCAGCTTGGGCGACACAGCGAGACTCTGTCTCACAAAAAAAAAAAAAAGAAAGAAAAAAAAAGGAAAGGGCTTCGAGATGGCTGGTTGAAAACTGTCTCCGCGCCTCACAGTCCCTCTTCTCTCCCTTATGCCTCTGAGTAAATCTTGAGCCCTTTCACTCCCTTTCTCGCTATTTAAAGTATCAAAACCATAACTCCCCATTCGTGCCTCTTTCCGCCTGTTCCCGGCGGAACACTCCTCTGGCCTTCTCTTGAGGCTCCCAGTTCACGCTGCACAGTGCTGGGCACTGCCTCCTCTCCACACCCCTAGCGCCCCCCACCCCTCAGCAGAAGGGCCCGCGAGGAACCGTGCGAGGTCAGGCCGAGCGCCGGCACCGCCACCGGCACTGGCGCTGAGCGACGAGAGCGGACTCCTGCGAGCGCAGAGAGGGAGGGGGAGATGGAGGGCTGGATGAGTCACGCGGATAATCGCGCTCTTCTCCAGCGCGCAGACAGCGCGGCAAGCGCGTATGCTAGCAGGGGTGCGGACGCGTGACCGTGCCGCCCGCTGACCCCACCAGTCTTCGCGGGCTTCGAACCCAGGGAGCCGACAATGGCGGTGAGTACGGCCCTGGTCGCGCAGCGACCGAACCTGCGCCCGGTTCCTCGCGCCCCGCGCTGGGGCGGACGCCGCCGCCGCCGCCGACACCACTGCCGCCGGCGTCAGCTCGGCTCCAGCCCGCCAGCTGCCTGGCTGGCGTCACGGCCCGGCCCAGCCCCGCCCGCGCCCCTCCTTCCCCTCCCCCGCCCCCACGTGCGCCGAGTTTGTTGATTTAGCTGCCATAGCAACGATGGAAGGGAGCCTCGGGGGGGGCGGAGAGAAGAAAGGGAGGGGCGGGGCATGGGAGAAGGCGGAGGAAAAGGCTGTAGCGAAGGAAGTTATAAGTAAGGAACGCGCGCCGGCGGCCGGCAGTTTCCCGACCAGAGAGAACGAACGTGTCTGCGGGCGCGCGGGGAGCAGAGGCGGTGGCGGGCGGCGGCGGCACCGGGAGCCGCCGAGTGACCCTCCCCCGCCCCTCTGGCCCCCCACCCTCCCACCCGCCCGTGGCCCGCGCCCATGGCCGCGCGCGCTCCACACAACTCACCGGAGTCCGCGCCTTGCGCCGCCGACCAGTTCGCAGCTCCGCGCCACGGCAGCCAGTCTCACCTGGCGGCACCGCCCGCCCACCGCCCCGGCCACAGCCCCTGCGCCCACGGCAGCACTCGAGGCGACCGCGACAGTGGTGGGGGACGCTGCTGAGTGGAAGAGAGCGCAGCCCGGCCACCGGACCTACTTACTCGCCTTGCTGATTGTCTATTTTTGCGTTTACAACTTTTCTAAGAACTTTTGTATACAAAGGAACTTTTTAAAAAAGACGCTTCCAAGTTATATTTAATCCAAAGAAGAAGGATCTCGGCCAATTTGGGGTTTTGGGTTTTGGCTTCGTTTCTTCTCTTCGTTGACTTTGGGGTTCAGGTGCCCCAGCTGCTTCGGGCTGCCGAGGACCTTCTGGGCCCCCACATTAATGAGGTAGGTGAGGCGCGCGGCGCTGGGAGCAGGGATCTCCTGTCTCCGCTCCCTGCCTTGCTCGCAGGCAGCCACCTGGCGAGTCTGACATGGCTGTCAGCGACGCGCTGCTCCCATCTTTCTCCACGTTCGCGTCTGGCCCGGCGGGAAGGGAGAAGACACTGCGTCAAGCAGGTGCCCCGAATAACGTGAGTATCGCTCCGGGCCGCCGGGAACGCCCACTGACAGGTCTCTCCCGCCCTGTCCCCGCAGCGCTGGCGGGAGGAGCTCTCCCACATGAAGCGACTTCCCCCAGTGCTTCCCGGCCGCCCCTATGACCTGGCGGCGGCGACCGTGGCCACAGACCTGGAGAGCGGCGGAGCCGGTGCGGCTTGCGGCGGTAGCAACCTGGCGCCCCTACCTCGGAGAGAGACCGAGGAGTTCAACGATCTCCTGGACCTGGACTTTATTCTCTCCAATTCGCTGACCCATCCTCCGGAGTCAGTGGCCGCCACCGTGTCCTCGTCAGCGTCAGCCTCCTCTTCGTCGTCGCCGTCGAGCAGCGGCCCTGCCAGCGCGCCCTCCACCTGCAGCTTCACCTATCCGATCCGGGCCGGGAACGACCCGGGCGTGGCGCCGGGCGGCACGGGCGGAGGCCTCCTCTATGGCAGGGAGTCCGCTCCCCCTCCGACGGCTCCCTTCAACCTGGCGGACATCAACGACGTGAGCCCCTCGGGCGGCTTCGTGGCCGAGCTCCTGCGGCCAGAATTGGACCCGGTGTACATTCCGCCGCAGCAGCCGCAGCCGCCAGGTGGCGGGCTGATGGGCAAGTTCGTGCTGAAGGCGTCGCTGAGCGCCCCTGGCAGCGAGTACGGCAGCCCGTCGGTCATCAGCGTCAGCAAAGGCAGCCCTGACGGCAGCCACCCGGTGGTGGTGGCGCCCTACAACGGCGGGCCGCCGCGCACGTGCCCCAAGATCAAGCAGGAGGCGGTCTCTTCGTGCACCCACTTGGGCGCTGGACCCCCTCTCAGCAATGGCCACCGGCCGGCTGCACACGACTTCCCCCTGGGGCGGCAGCTCCCCAGCAGGACTACCCCGACCCTGGGTCTTGAGGAAGTGCTGAGCAGCAGGGACTGTCACCCTGCCCTGCCGCTTCCTCCCGGCTTCCATCCCCACCCGGGGCCCAATTACCCATCCTTCCTGCCCGATCAGATGCAGCCGCAAGTCCCGCCGCTCCATTACCAAGGTCAGTCCCGGGGATTTGTAGCTCGGGCTGGGGAGCCCTGTGTGTGCTGGCCCCACTTCGGGACACACGGGATGATGCTCACCCCACCTTCTTCACCCCTAGAGCTCATGCCACCCGGTTCCTGCATGCCAGAGGAGCCCAAGCCAAAGAGGGGAAGACGATCGTGGCCCCGGAAAAGGACCGCCACCCACACTTGTGATTACGCGGGCTGCGGCAAAACCTACACAAAGAGTTCCCATCTCAAGGCACACCTGCGAACCCACACAGGTAGGGGGACAAACTGCAGAAGGGAGGGGGGTGCGTCAATTTTTTTTTTCTTTTACCTTTACAGGTGAGAAACCTTACCACTGTGACTGGGACGGCTGTGGATGGAAATTCGCCCGCTCAGATGAACTGACCAGGCACTACCGTAAACACACGGGGCACCGCCCGTTCCAGTGCCAAAAATGCGACCGAGCATTTTCCAGGTCGGACCACCTCGCCTTACACATGAAGAGGCATTTTTAAATCCCAGACAGTGGATATGACCCACACTGCCAGAAGAGAATTCAGTATTTTTTACTTTTCACACTGTCTTCCCGATGAGGGAAGGAGCCCAGCCAGAAAGCACTACAATCATGGTCAAGTTCCCAACTGAGTCATCTTGTGAGTGGATAATCAGGAAAAATGAGGAATCCAAAAGACAAAAATCAAAGAACAGATGGGGTCTGTGACTGGATCTTCTATCATTCCAATTCTAAATCCGACTTGAATATTCCTGGACTTACAAAATGCCAAGGGGGTGACTGGAAGTTGTGGATATCAGGGTATAAATTATATCCGTGAGTTGGGGGAGGGAAGACCAGAATTCCCTTGAATTGTGTATTGATGCAATATAAGCATAAAAGATCACCTTGTATTCTCTTTACCTTCTAAAAGCCATTATTATGATGTTAGAAGAAGAGGAAGAAATTCAGGTACAGAAAACATGTTTAAATAGCCTAAATGATGGTGCTTGGTGAGTCTTGGTTCTAAAGGTACCAAACAAGGAAGCCAAAGTTTTCAAACTGCTGCATACTTTGACAAGGAAAATCTATATTTGTCTTCCGATCAACATTTATGACCTAAGTCAGGTAATATACCTGGTTTACTTCTTTAGCATTTTTATGCAGACAGTCTGTTATGCACTGTGGTTTCAGATGTGCAATAATTTGTACAATGGTTTATTCCCAAGTATGCCTTAAGCAGAACAAATGTGTTTTTCTATATAGTTCCTTGCCTTAATAAATATGTAATATAAATTTAAGCAAACGTCTATTTTGTATATTTGTAAACTACAAAGTAAAATGAACATTTTGTGGAGTTTGTATTTTGCATACTCAAGGTGAGAATTAAGTTTTAAATAAACCTATAATATTTTATCTGAATAATGTTTTTTATTGTTTTGTTTTCCTCCTGG